TTCACATCTCCCCAGCAGAATGGCATCATCTCAATACTAATCTTCACTTGAACTAGAAGAATCATGCTTGTGGTTTTCAAAAGGAAAAGGTTCCTATTCATGGTGCATTTAGAAGCAGCCCAGGGTGCTTATAGAACGGACCTGCTTCTTGCTATGTTCTTGAGCTTCTGAGGCCTCTTGACAAAGTCGAGCAAGTAAGACGACCAGGCCAAGTGGGCACTCTGGGCCCCATGGCCAAGGATGGGCTGGCCAGGTGGCCACGTGGCCTCCGGTGGCCTTGTTTCTGTGGGCTTTATCTGATCCTGAGCTCAGATGCTGATAGTGCACTGGCTTATTTTCTAAGGAGAGGGAGCTTGATTTGTGCAGGATGCGCCTTCACCAGATACCTCCAGGGGCAAGAGTCCACTGAGGTTACAGCGCCCCCCGCCCCCCATGCCTCTAAGCTCTAAGCTCAGAGAAGGGTCCCTGACACAGAGTCCTGTTAAAGGAATGGCCACAGGGATAGGAGAGACCAGGGTCGTGCATGCCAGCTCAGGATCTGGGGCAGGATGGTTGGCAGGGGGTCGTGGGGAGCAAAGGAGGGGAATCACCTGACAGAAAATTGGGCAGGGGTGCTCAGGGAGGAGGCTGCGGAGGGACTGGGACCAGTGGAAGGGAGGTGGAATAGGTCTTAGGAGCCAAATTCCTTGCAGAGGCCTGGGGTGAAGCCTGGGCAGCTCTATCCCCGGGAGCCGCCCTTTTGCCTCCAGCAGCTGCCGGTCCAGCCACAGCCCCTCCAGGAGACCCAGGCCGGGTTCCTAACTCCGCTGCTCTTTGGCCTCGTCCCTGCCTAGCCCCTGCTGCAGGTTGCTTTTTTCCCCCCTCCTCCTCCTCCCTCCTCCCTCCTCCCTCCTCCCCCTTCCTCCTCCTCCCCCTCCTCCCCCGACTGGCCCCGCCCCCACTGCCGGCCCCGCCCCCACTGCCGGCCCGGGCCCCACCCACGCCGGAGCTGCTCCATTTAAGGAGATTGCGCAGCTGGAAAGCTACACGTGTGAGCCTAGAGGCGGGTCCCGGTTGCAGACTTGCCATGGCCTCCGAAGCTTCTGTGCGTCTAGGGGTGCCCCCTGGCCGTCTGTGGATCCAGAGGCCTGGCATCTACGAAGATGAGGAGGGGAGAACCTGGGTGACTGTGGTCGTGCGGTTCAATCCCTCGCGTAGGGAATGGGCCAGGGCCTCCCAGGGCAGCAGAGTGAGTCCTGGGCACGAGGGGAGGCTGTGGGGATGATTTGCCGCCTCTTTTCTGGTCCCTTCAGTATGAACCCAGCATCACAGTGCACTTGTGGCAGATGGCAGTGCATACCCGGGAGCTACTCTCCTCCGGCCAGATGCCCTTCTCCCAGCTGCCCGCCGTGTGGCAGCTCTACCCCGGGAGGAAGTACCGAGCAGCGGATTCCAGTTTCTGGGAAATAGCAGACCATGGCCAGGCAAGTGTGTGGTGGTTCTAGGTGAAAGCGACAGAGGTTCTGATGGCTGCTCCCTCTCCTGCAGATTGACTCTATGGAGCAGCTGGTCCTAACATATCAGCCGGAGAGGAAAGACTGACACTGGGAGTGGCTGGTATGTTGGGGCCCTGTGCGTCTCAGTGTAGGTTCACTGACTGTCTCCTTTGGTCTTCTCGCAGGCCCTGCTGGCCCTGCCTCTTCTGGCCTGGTGTCTCCTCATGCCCCCTCAGTGAGGATCTTCATGTACCTGCTCTTCTGTTTGCACACCCAGCATAGCCTCCTTGCAGGCAGAAGGCAGTAGGGCCCCTGCACACTCAGTTTCTCTCGTTTTCCTTAGTTATCAGTCCTGTCCTGTCCCACTCAGGTCTGTACTTAGGGCAGCTGGCCTGGATGGGCTTCACTGGGGCCCTGTCTGTGTGCTGAGCCAGTTTCCCCTGCTGGCTGCAAGCTGTGGGTTCTTTCTCCTCTGTGCCCCTCATGCTGATCTTCTAGATGCCACTCCCAAATCCCCTTCATACCCACCAGGATGTGTGCCCAGCCAGGCCTCCAGCACCCCCAGTGCAGCTCGTGATTGGAAACTCACCATCGGCAGGCAGTGGTTCGGTTTAAGAGATGGCATTAGAGGGAGCCCAGTCTGGATGTGGACTTGGATGCCCTGTGGGTATCAGTTCTGCTGACACTTTGGCCCGAAATAGATCCAGTGCTGAGCAAGCAATGTACACCAGAGCCTCAGTGAGCCCATCTGCACAGTGGGGAGCATGGAGGGATGGGTTTGGCCTGTGCTTCTGCTTATTCAGTCCTTCAGCTCACGGAAGGGATGCTAGTCCGTGAAGGTGACCTCACAGTACTGGTTAATTAAACTTTATTGCTCACTGTCCACTTTTGTGCTGAATTGGAGCCTCTCTTTGA